GGGGTCTCAGTCCTACTGCAAATCTGCACACATGGATGTGTGTGCCTCACATAGCCACACCTAGGTGTGCCCAGGGCAAGTCAGGAGAGGGCTCCCCCCCAGACCAGGGTAGGGGTCCCAAGTGGGTGGCAATGGTGAGGGGAGTCTCACGTTTCACTCGTTTTAAATTTTTCTTTTTCTTTTTTTTTTTTCTTTTTTTGAGACGGAGTCTCGCTCTGTCGCCCAAGCTGGAGTGCAATGCCGCGATGTCGGCTCACTGCAACCTCCGCCGCCTGGATTCAAGCCTCAGCCTTTCCTGCCTCAGCCTCCCGAGTAGCTGAGATTACAGGCACCCGCCACCACGCCCGGCTAATTTTTTGTATTTTTAGTAGAGACGGCCTTTCACCTTGTTAGCCAGGATGGTCTCGATCTCCTGACCTCGTGATCCGCCCGCCTCGGCTTCCCAAACTGCTGGGATTACAGGCGTGAGCCACCGCGCCCGGACACTTTAAATCTGTTACAAAAACCGTGCAATACTTTGGTCCGGGGTTGGAGCGGCCGAGGGTCGGTACAGCCTTTTAGGAGCGCAGCCCCGGGGTCGGCGGCACCGCGTCAGAGGAGAGCGGAATGGCCAGCCCGCTGCGGAATCCCGCGGACTTGCTGGTCAGGCTGGGGGGCCGGGGTCCACCGGGTCAGACCCTGGAGGGTGGGACCGCCCGGACTCGGGAGGTGGTTGACGGGGTGGGCCCCGTCGGGTCCGAGTCCGCCCCAGCCGTGGGATCAGCTCGGACGACGGTTCGCCCCCCAGAACCCCGCTGCAGCGTGGGGAAGTCCGGCCCCCGCAGGCTCGGGGCTGCGTCCCCACCAGAAGGCGCTTGGAGTGAGGCTGGCGGTCCCGCGGTCCCGGGCCGGTCGCCGAGCGCTCCCAGCGGGGACAGGCCCCTCCACCGCTCCCTTCGCCGCAGCCCCCTCCCCGCCCCGAGGGTGGCTGGGCCCGGAGGAGGGGCGCCCCGCCCCGTCCGTGCATCCGGCTCCGCCCCTTGCTGGAAAGGCTACGTATTCAGCCCTGGAGGTGCCATCCCGGGCCGCGACTCCGCTCCAGGCAGGACCCCCAACCCGCCCAGCCCGCTCCGCCTTGCGCCCCGGACCCGCGGCCGACCCCAGACCCGCTGCCCGCTTCGCGCCCGAGGCCTGCGCCCCGACGGACGCCCGTGCCCAGCTTGCCACGCCCACGCCCGGCGCCCCGACCGCGGAGGACTCCCCGAGGTGCCGGCGGAGGGGGTGGCTCGCGGCTCAGGCTGCCCCCGACGTGCCCGGCTCACCGCCCCCTCCCCTGCAGCCCCGCCCGCCATGGCCCGGATCCCGACGGCCGCCCTGGGTTGCATCAGCCTCCTCTGCCTGCAGCTCCCTGGCTCGCTGTCCCGCAGCCTGGGCGGGGACCCGCGACCCGTCAAACCCAGGTGAGTCCAGGTCTTGGGCCAGCCAACCCCTCATCTGGTTGACATTCTCCATCTGCCTCTGCAGGGAGCCCCCAGCCCGGAGCCCTTCCAGCAGCCTGCAGCCCAGGCACCCCGCACCCCGACCTGTGGTCTGGAAGCTTCACCGGGCCCTCCAGGCACAGAGGGGTGCCGGCCTGGCCCCTGTTATGGGTCAGCCTCTCCGGGATGGTGGCCGCCAACACTCGGGCCCCCGAAGACACTCGGGCCCCCGCAGGACCCAAGCCCAGCTCCTGCGAGTGGGCTGTGTGCTGGGCACCTGCCAGGTGCAGAATCTCAGCCACCGCCTGTGGCAACTCATGGGACCGGCCGGCCGGCAGGACTCAGCTCCTGTGGACCCCAGCAGCCCCCACAGCTATGGCTGAGGTGGGGCCGGGCCACACCCCTGCCCATCCCAGCCAGGGTGCTGTGCCCCCGTCCAGAGCTGCAGCTGAGCCCCATCTGAAGCCCAGTCCCTCGGAGCTGCAGACAGCAGGTCCTGCAGCAACAATACCTGCACGGCTTTGCACACGTAAACCTAGGCTGGTCTACACGCAGTGCTGGTACGTCAAGGAGCCTAAACACCCTGAAATTGTGACCCCCTGGGGGACAGCTGCCAGACACAGCTGGCGGCAGCACCAGATGCTAAGCGCTTCAGAGAGGAGGTGTCTGCCCAGAGATGTGGAGCAGAAGCTGGGCCCTGAACACACGGGGCCATGTCTGGACGAGCAGGGGAGAGAGGCTGAACTGGCCAGAAGTGGCCCCTCCGCTGCTGGTCCAGTCAGACTGAAGCCCGGCCTTGTGCCTGGGCTGTTCCTGCTCTCATGCACAACCAGCCCTTCCACGTGCCTGCCTGTGGGACAGGAGGGGGAGCGTGGGATGCTGTAGCCCCCGGGGTTGGGCAAGGGAAGGATGGTGGCCCTCCAGAGGTCATGAAGGGACCTCTGTGGCTCCAGCTGCCAACCCTGGAGCCCAGACCGAGGTGGCCATGGAGACTCCACCTGGATCCCCTGTAGGAGGCCAGGGAGGGGAACTCAGCAGTTCAGGAGCCACCCCAAACCATTCTGGGACAGGGACACCCCTTTCTACCCCAGGGCAGGGCAGGGCTGGGTGGGGCAAGATCCCCCAGCCCGACTAGACCCACCTCACCTGAAGGGGGTGAGACCCTTGTTGGCAGCCAGACAAGGGTGGGGCTCCACAGGCAGCACAGGCGCCCCACCACCACCCAGTTTGGGGACCCAGTGGGACCAGGTGCGGGGGCAGAGGGTGACTTACCAAGAGCCAGGGAGGGCAGCCCAGGCCCAAGTGACAGCAAGAACAAGAACCACTGCCGGCGTGCACAGACTTGGTGTGTGTCCTTCCCTGGGGGGACGGGGGACTCACATGTGCCTGCCACTGGAGCCTCTCAACCGTCCAGCAGAACACGGGGTTCAGAAAGGGCTCCTTCTGCTATTTAGCGAACACTGAGCATTTAATTTACAAATGTTTGCTAGGGTCACCCTCTCGGCCATCCCACGAGGGTCGCCATGATCACCCCAACTCTAGAGGCCGCAGCAGAGCTCAGGACATTCCCCCACAGAGCTTGCCCCTCAGTTCCTACCTCCAAGGGGGAGGGTCCTGGAAGCGCCCACCCAGGCGCCGCCCCTGTGCTTGCTCCCCGAGCTCAGGGATTGCCGAGTCCACGTAACTGACCTGTACTCCACGAGGCCCTGTGGGAACGGTCCAGGCTGGTCCTGCCCTGTGGAGGCCTCCGTGCACTGAGAGATGTACTAGGATTGCAGCAAAGGTGGTCAGGGTGATGGGCCGCACAGCGAGGCAGTCAAGGCCAGCTCCCTGGGAGAAGCACTGGGTCAGGTGAGGTCTGAGGACAGCAGGCCTTCCCTAGGGGAAGGAGCTGGGAGTGCCAAGGCCCCAGGTGCACAGGAGGCGTGGCTGCTGAGAGGCTGCAGGGTGGAGGGGCCTCGGCCTCAGAGTCATGTGCCCTGTGACCACTGAAGGGTGTCAGCAGAGCACACGGCATGAGGACAGAGGGAGGGGCACGGGGAGTGAAGGAGGGGGCCCTGGGGCAAGGCTCGGGGGTCAGGAGCTCAGCGTCCGCTACTCAGCCCAGCCAAAACCCTCCCAGACGTCTCCTCTCCTGCCTGGGCAAAGTCCAGCTTGGCACCCCGTCTGGGGCCTGCCTGTGGTCAGGGCCAAGTGTTCCCTCCTCCAGGAAAGCCTTTACCCTCCTCATGCCCTGTAGTCAGGAGGCCGCCTGCTGTAACCCTCCGTGTCGCCTCGGGTGCGAAATCAGACCCACCTGACACCATCACGCGGAGGCCCAGCAGCACCTGCACCCACTTCCAGCTGCTCTGGCCAAAATCTCCGCTCGGCCAGGCCCCGTGGCTCACACCTGTAATCCTAGCACATTGGGAGGCCAAGGCAGGCACATCACCTGAGTTCAGGAGTTCAAGACCAGCCTGGCCAACATGGTGAAATCCCGTCTCTACTAAAAACAGAAAATTATCCGGGCGTGGTGGCACATGACTGTAATCCCAGCTACTCAGGAGGCTGAGGCAGGAGGATCACTTGAACCTGGGAGGCGGAGGTTGCAGTGAGCTGAGATTGCGCCATTGCACTCCAGCCTGGGCAACAAGAGCAAAATTCTGCCTCAAAAAAAAAAATAGTAATAATACAAAAATTAGCTGGGCGTGGTGGCACATGCCAGTAATTCCATCTACTCGGGAGGCTGAGGCAGGAGAATCGTCTAAGCCCGGGAGGTGGAGGTTGCAGTGAGCCCAGATGGCGCTGCTGCACTCAAGCTTGGATGACAGAGCAAGACTCCGTTTCAAAAAAAAAAAACCTCCTCTCTTCCTTCACACCTTCCTCTGAATCCCACCCGGTCCCACCTCCTGAACCTATCCAGACACCTTCTCCTGACCCAGGCACCACCTGCTTTCGGGGCGATGGCCGTAGCCTCCTCCCAGGCACCTGTCTGCATCCCTCTGGCCAGTGCATGCTGAGCACGTGACCTACCCGTGTTGGGACACGTGAGGATACAGCCTTGACCCCCAGGGGCTGACATTCTAGGGGGAGATAGAAGGAGACAAACGTAGAAGGTAGAATAAGTGGGTGGTGGAGTGGCAGGGAGTGCTGAGTGCCACAGGAAGTCAGACAAGGAAGGAGAGTGTGGGGCAGGTGCCGTTTAAATGGGGGGCGCTGGGGTCTCCTCACAGTTGCTTCTCAGCTCAGCTGTGCCAGGATCTTGTTGAGTCAGGTCAGCTGCCCACAGCCCTCTTGCCTGACCCCTGAAGCCCAGAACTCTGATCTTCACAGCCCTAGGTATGGCCCCAGCACCCCACTGCCCTCTCTCCTGCCCCAGCCGACTGCTGTTCCCAGACTTCCCTGGCCACGCTCCAAGACGCCAGCTCTGCCGCGGGCACTTTGTTCTCACGGTGTCCTCCATGCCTGCAGGGCCCATGCATGGGAAGTTGCGTTGGCGGCCTGGGTGTTGGCGGTTCCGTGCCTGCTCCAACTCTCCGTGAGGCCCCTCTCCCAGAGCCTGACACACTCTGTGGCCGAACTCTAGGCAGGTGCCCCTGAGTCCTTTCCTCGACGAGGCCTGACCCCATCCCCATCCTCGCTGGGCCCGCCGACCCCGGTGTTAGCAAGAATCCTCTAAATCAGTTTATGGAGAATTACCCACCCTCGATATCTGATCCCATTCCTCATCTCCCACCCTTGATCTCATCACCCTGCCGGCCTCCTGCAAGATCCTCATTGAGCCACTCCAGTGAGAATCCCCCTACCCTCGAAGGCCGCCCTAACAACTTCCCATCCGCTGACCCCTCCAACGCCATCAATCTCCAGCTGTGGTTGTTGAACTCGGAGGTGAGCTCCTCTCACCACTCTCTTGAATAAAGCTTTTCTCACCATTTTAACAAGTCCTCAGAATCATCTTTTCTTAACAAGC